TCCTAAAAGCAACAAGAGAAAAGCAGCAAATGACATATAAAGAAGCTCCAATTCATCTGGCAACAAACTTCTCAACAGAAACCACACAGGCCAGAAGGGAGTAGGATGACATTTTGAAAGTGCTGAAAGAAAGTAACTGCCATCAAAGACTACTGTATCCAGCAAAGCTATCATTCAAACAGGAGGGATAAAGTCTTTCTCAGACGAACAAAAGCAGAGAGAATTCAACACCAAACCCATCCTATAAAAAATGCTAAACGGAATTCTTTTTTTTTTTTCTTTTGAGACAGAGACTCAGTCTGTCACCCAGGTTGGAGTGCAATGGCATGATCTCAGCTCACTGCAACCTCCACCTTCCAGGTTCAAGTAATTCTCCTGCCTCAGCCTCCCAAGTAGCTGAGATTACAGACACGCACCACCATGCCTAGCTAATTTTTGTATTTTAATAGAGACGAGGTTTCACCATGTTGGCCAGGCTGGTCTCAAACTCTTGACCTCAAGTGATCTGACCACCTCAGCCTCCCAAAGTGCTGGGATTACAGGTATGAGCCACCGTGCCACATCGGGAATTCTTCGATAAGAAAAACCACCATCACCACCGCCACCACCATGCAAAAAGAAAACATTTGAGGTATAAAACCCACTGTAAGTACACAGAAAAATCCAGAATGCCCTAATACTTGTAAAGGTGGTGTGAAACCCACTTATAACTCTAGTATAAAGCCTAAAAGACAAATCAAAAACTTTAATAGCTACAGTAATCGTCAAGAGTTAGGCAATATAAAAATATATTAATTGAGACAATATAAAGTCAAAATGTGGTGGGGGGATAAAGTTTGTTTCTATTGTGTTTTCGTGCTCTGTAAGTTTTCATCTCTTTACAACTTGTTACATCTATAAAGATGTTTTTTTTTGTAAGCCTCATGGTGTCCACAGTACAAAAGAACTATGAAAAAGGGCGTCGGATTTGCTCCACCCCCCCCACCCCCACCACACCCACCACCCCCCACCCACCACTCCCCGCGGAGCTCTAGGCCGGCATCTCTCCGCGAGCCGCGGGTCAAGTGCCGGCGGCTAATGGTGCGCGAGGAGCCGCCACCCATTCGGCGTTGGCTCTGGCGTCGGGGTCGTTGTGACAACCGCTCCAGTAGCCGTTTCCGAGGCAGCAGGTGCGGCCGCTTTAGCCCTGAGCGGGCTCTGCGGCTGCCTGCGAGTCTCTGCTGTGCCGACCCTTCTCTTCGCGGACCCCACGCCAAGCAGCGACCCTGAGGCGACAGCCGGAGCGCCCGGCAATGGCGGCCTCGACGGCCTCCCACCGGCCCATCAAGGGGATCTTGAAGAACAAGACCTCTACGACTTCCTCTATGGTGGCGTCGGCCGAACAGCCCCGCAGGAGTGTCGACGAGGAGCTGAGCAAAAAATCCCAGAAGTGGGATGAAATTAACATCTTGGCGACCTATCATCCAGCAGACAAAGGCTATGGTTTAATGAAAATAGATGAACCAAGCCCTCCTTACCATAGTATGATGGGTGATGATGAAGATGCGTGTAGGGACACCGAGACCACTGAAGCCATGGCGCCAGACATCCTAGCCAAGAAATTAGCTGCTGCTGAAGGCTTGGAGCCAAAGTACCGGATTCAGGAACAAGAAAGCAGTGGAGAGGAGGATAGTGACCTCTCACCTGAAGAACGAGAAAAAAAGCGACAATTTGAAATGAGAAGGAAGCTTCACTACAATGAAGGACTCAATATCAAACTAGCCAGACAATTAATTTCAAAAGACCTACATGATGATGATGAAGATGAAGAAATGTTAGAGACTGCAGATGGAGAAAGCATGAATACGGAAGAATCAAATCAAGGATCTACTCCAAGTGACCAACAGCAAAACAAATTACGAAGTTCATAGAAGAGATTTGTTCAACACTGCAATTGTTTGTTAGATATAAACCCTGTGACTATAATACATTGCTTCTTGTTCTCCACAATTCATGACTTAAGTACCAAAATGCATACCAGTTATTATATATTGCCAAGAATTAAATGATAAACTTAGAGACTAATTAGACTGAAAATGCCTAATTGATATATATATTCTTATGCCTAGTACTTTACCACAAATACAGTGTAATATCATCAGTCCAAAACTGCATTACTTTCATAAGAACACTGGTTAATTTGTATAAGATATTATAGAGCTTTTTATGCTTTAGAAGTTAAGCAATATCTTTGGGGGGGAACTAATTTATTTTCATCACTCGAAATGTGGTAGCTCTTACAAAGTTTGTTGATTTGTTTTTTTAAAAATCAAAAGCCAGTTGAACAACAGGATATATAGACTTATAAATATTCAAGCTGAATCGTATTTTAACACTTCTCTTCAACTTGATTTGTCTGTTTAATTGAAAAGAATTGTAAGAGTTACTGTTGCATTTTCTGACCTACTACCTTTAAAATTCCTGTTGAGTTTCTTTGTGTTTACAAGGAAAGGACTGAACTTTTTCTCATCAAAACTAGCTTTTTTCCCCACAAATAAATTATCAGGTTAAACTTTCACCAATGTCTGCTCTGTTTTTTGGCAGGGGGTTTGTTTGTTTTTGTTTTTTAATGTTTTTGGTACACTGGGCAGACTTCAGAGCAGTTTTTTAAAAAATAAATATTCTAATGTAGCTATCTCGCCATTCCCTTTAAATACCTGTCTTAACCTCCTGCTTTTATTTCCTACTCCTTTCCACACATACACACACAATCTTTTACCTTTTAAAGGATCATTAAGATTGTCACGACATTAGGAACTCTTTCTGTCACTCTTCTGTCATTTGCTGCTGTGTGGAAATTCTTATTTTGACCATCAATGCCTATGAATTCTTCTAATACATGAAGAAAATAGATTGAGTAGCAGCAGTACTATAGGCAGGAAATACAGTTTAACTGCTGAATTTCTATGCCTCTCGATTTACAGATTGCTAATTAAATTGCTATTATTAGTTTGGCTTAATTAGACTTAAGAAAACAACCGAGGGTTTTTTTTTGTTTTTTGAGGGTTTTCTTTGCATGAGAATTGTATGTAACCAGTGATATGATTATTCCTGAATGTACAGACAGAAGTAAGCCTGGACATTTTTTAATTTAAAAACTTTAAATAGTCCCTGCTTTAAGGGAATATGATAATGTATACTATGACAAATGTACTTTATTCCTCTAACGCAGTAAGAATTATGTGGAATATTTTCCTTAAACGAAGTGCAGGAAAGCCCTGTGTGTCTTGGTTTGGTTATGGTTTCATTTC